CTGCACTTGCCGCTGTATCGGCCCATTTTCTCCACCAGTGAACCACTTTCACTTTGTTAGGGGGACACGAGGTTCATCCAAATTGGCGGGCCACTCCTGCCACCCCCAGCCACTCTGGGTTGGATGAGTGGTTGGTCCCTGGGAGGTGATCAAGCTCACCTTCATCCCTATGGGATGGGCTTTCCTACCTTGGGCCCTTTCTCCTTACCGCGGTTCCTGAAGTGCTGGTGTCATCCTGCAGCCCCATCTCAGGTTCAGTTGCACTGCTGGGCAGGATGCGGGGAGAGCCAGTCTCCATCCGGGTGAAACTCCCCCATGGCATGCCTTGGATGCCAGGTCTTCCACAGCCCCAGGGCCCTAGTCCCATGGGCAAAGGAGACAGTAAATCTGTTATCTCCAATCCCCATATGGGCCACCAGAAATGTTTGGGGATGATTTAGGAATCAGAGAGACCGATGGGGTTGAGGAGGATATATGTATTATTTAGGTGCACCAGCCAACCCAGTCAGATTAATATCCAAAGGACTGAGCCCAGAACAAAGAGTCAGGTTACCTTTTAAGCATTTTGGGGGTGGAGAGGGGGGAGGGAGAGATCTGTTCAGGGGGAAGCATATTACAGAAGTGAGAAACAAAGACAGTTATTCAATTGAGACATGCATTACATCATTTCTTACTTTTCAAGGAAAAACATGTTTTGCAACTTGGGTTTATCTGTCTAGTGACCTTGCAGCTGCACAGCTAGAGAAACAGGGTCTTCACAATGCCTGGGAAAGGGAGAGATAAGGCTCACTAGCCACAGACAGAGAAACAGGCAGTTAATTTTTAAAGGACTCCACCTCTTTCTCTTCCTCTGGGGCAACTGGGTTTTCTTACATACAACTGAGTTTTTGCTTACACATTCTTTAATTTCTTTTAATTCCTGTTCCACAGGTAGAAGAATGCCATTCACTCCCAAGTGGTGAGAGACAAGCAGCCAGTGGTAGGAAGGTCATCAAGTCAGTTGTCAGAAACCTCACTTATGTCACTGTTTTGCTATGTGACCCTGACCTAGTTCCTTGCCCTCTCTTGATCTCAGTTGCTTTATCTGTAAAATTTCACATTTTTCAGCAAGTCAACCTTCCATGTTCCTCTCATTAAAATATACTCACCCCTGGGACTGTGCAAAGGAGATTTGTAAAGTCAGGGGGTTATTGTGTTACATATTCCTTGTAGGTGGGAAACCTAAAGTCTTATTTTTCTATTAAAAATATATGAAGTAGTTGAATGAAAGGTTAAAATGAATTTTTAAGGTAAAACTTAAGACCCCAAGAAAAATGGAATTGCCAACTATGGCTTATAGGTAGCTTTGGGAGCAAACTCTTTCCATCTCCCAGGGACTGGGTGCCTTCAGAGACACCTGGGGGCAAAGTGAAGGAAGGCTGGAGATAAGAAAGGCCCCTTCTGCCTCCAAAACTCTGATTCTGTAAGCCTTCAGTCATGTCTCACATTATACACACAAACCATGCTGGGTTTGTTTTCTTGGAGTAATACTTGAGTTTTTAAAGCTCTTTATTTCAACCCCAAAAGGCAAACATTACAGCAAAGTCACATCTTATGCTGTAGTCTAATGTCAGAGAATTTAATTAAAACAGAGTACTCTTGAAAAATCCCTCGAATTTCCCAAAGTCAGTATGATACCATTTCACAGCAAGACCAGCAGACCTAGTGTTTCCTCTCGTGTTGGGATTATTTGCAGTTGCTTTGAACACCATAGAAGCCTTGCATTTACAATTGTAGTAGGCCCAAGGCCCTCTCAGTCCAGGGGAAGCTCCTGAGAAACAAGAGAGACTGAGGGAACCACAGATCTTATCTGCCATCTCAAGCTCATGCTAGGGCAGAGGTACATTGATCGCAGTAATTTTATATATAATACTTTTTTCCTTTTGTCTTGAACCCCTTTGCAGATCAGCATCCCCAGAACACACCTGTGTTAAGTCAAAGACCTTGGACCCAATGGTCATCTTCTTCACCAGTGGGACCACAGGCTTCCCCAAGATGGCAAAACACTCCCATGGGTTGGCCTTACAACCCTCCTTCCCAGGAAGGTAGGAAAGAGGGCACCGACATAGAGGCTGGAACACAGCTGAGGCCACTGCATTTTGGAGTTAGTAGGAAATTACGGAGCCTGAAGACATCTGATGTCTCCTGGTGCCTGTCGGACTCAGGATGGATTGTGGCTACCATTTGGACCCTGGTAGAACCATGGACAGCGGGTTGTACAGTCTTTATCCACCATCTGCCACAGTTTGACACCAAGGTCATCATACAGGTAAGAAGACTCACCTTCCCCTATCAGCAAAAAAAATAAAATTTCTTCTCTCTTCCCTTTCCAGACATTGTTGAAATACCCCATTAACCACTTTTGGGGGGTATCATCTATATATCGAATGATTCTGCAGCAGGATTTCACCAGGTATGGTAGAAGTGGCTTGTAACAACATCTTTCACCAATGCCTGGCACCTTGTCTTCCTCTAAGCATCAGGTTCCCTGCCCTGGAGCACTGCTATACTGGCGGGGAGGTCGTGTTGCCCAAGGATCAGGAGGAGTGGAAAAGACGGACGGGCCTTCTGCTCTACGAGAACTATGGGCAGTCGGAAACGGTAGGTGGTGCAAACCAGAAAGTGTCTGAGACATCAACCCAAATCTTCTTTCTTTTGTGAACAGGGACTAATTTGTGCCACCTACTGGGGAATGAAGATCAAGCCGGGTTTCATGGGGAAGGCCACTCCACCCTACGACGTCCAGGTCTGGTCCTAAGGGCATTGGCAGGGAGCAGTGCAGTGTATGATTCACAGGCCTCTTGCTACAGGTCATTGATGACAAGGGCAGCATCCTGCCACCTAACACAGAAGGAAACATTGGCATCAGAATCAAACCTGTCAGGCCTGTGAGCCTCTTCATGTGCTATGAGGTAATGACCCCCCATCTGCCCCCATCCTGGCCCCTTCAACAAAGGAGCTCTCTTCTTTTTGCAGGGTGACCCAGAGAAGACAGCTAAAGTGGAATGTGGGGACTTCTACAACACTGGGGACAGAGGTAAGATGGATGAAGAGGGCTACATTTGTTTCCTGGGGAGGAGTGATGACATCATTAATGCCTCTGGGTAGGTGTGGCTGATGCTGGGCTGGCTGTTGTTGGCATCTGCCTCAGAACCCTTCATCCTCCAGGTATCGCATCGGGCCTGCAGAGGTTGAAAGCGCTTTGGTGGAGCACCCAGCGGTGGCGGAGTCAGCCGTGGTGGGCAGCCCAGACCCGATTCGAGGGGAGGTGAGGAGAACACAGAGATCATCATGTCTGTGACTCACTGTGAGCCCATGACTTCATTCTGCAGGTGGTGAAGGCCTTTATTGTCCTGACCCCACAGTTCCTGTCCCATGACAAGGATCAGCTGACCAAGGAACTGCAGCAGCATGTCAAGTCAGTGACAGCCCCATACAAGTACCCAAGGAAGGTGAGTGAGGGCAGATGGAAGGGATCTGGTGGAATCACTGTGGATTTGCTTTATCCTCAACCAGGTGGAGTTTGTCTCAGAGCTGCCAAAAACCATCACTGGCAAGATTGAACGGAAGGAACTTCGGAAAAAGGAGACTGGTCAGATGTAATCGGCAGTGAACTCAGAACGCACTGCACACCTAAGGCAAATCCCTGGCCACTTTAGTCTCCCCACTATGGTGAGGACGAGGGTGGGGCATTGAGAGTGTTGATTTGGGAAAGTATCAGGAGTGCCATGATTCCAATGTTTTCCTTCTTTTAAATTAAATTCAGTTGCTCTGCTTCCTCCAAGTCCTCTGTATCTTTAGAATTTCCCAGGTGAGCACTCATAACGCAAGTAATAAAATACTGATATCAACAATACCCTGTGTTGAGCATTTATTCAGGGAATTA